CCTCTCTTCTGAGAAACCCTCCCTGACTCCTCTGGCACAGCCCTTGCCCCAATTCTGGCCTGTCCCAGCCTCCCATCCCTCCTCTGGCCCAAGCCTGACCCCACAGGGTTAGGGGAGTGCATGGATCCCCTGCCTGCCCCAGACGGGCCGGGGGCTTCTCCAGAAGTGCCCATCCCAGAGCCATCTTTATCCTGTAATTCTTTTCACATTGATACATTCACCAACCCCTGCTCTGATCTTCCTGTGGGTCTGGCCTGTGCTGGGATCCCAGGGGAAGGGGTGGATTTAGAGTTCTGGGCTGGGGTCCAATCCTGGAAGGCCCCTCACAGCTGACCTTTGAAGTTTAGAAAACAGCCTTTAGCGGGGAGAGGTAAGGAGAGGGAAGTGGTTGGTGGAAGCAGTGTGGTTGTCTTGGACTGTGGAGGGGCAGGCGGTGCGGGCTTGAGGGACCAGTAGCTGCGGAGGGTCTGTCACTCCCTGTGGGAGCACATATCTGGCCCCAGGAGGCACAGTTGAGTGAGGCCACACAGGCCACCCGAGAGCCCCGTCTTGCAGTCTTTCCATTCTAGCGAGCGCGAGGGTCAGCGTTGCCTGCGAGAAGGGCTTGGTTCCTCGGGGCGACGGGGTCCGGGATCGGAGTCTATTTCACTCAGGATGGAATCAATCCAGGCAAGTTGGGCCGAGTTAGGAAAAGGTTTAGAATTAGGGTTAGGGTCACAGTAGGGTCAGGGGTCGGCAGTAAGGTCAAGGGCGCCCAGTGAGGGCGGGGAAAGCCTGGCCAGTCTGATCCAGCCCCCTCCCTCCGTTCTGCTTCTTCCTTATCCGCGCCCCCACCCATGGCGCCCCAGCATCCTTTCGCGTCTGAGTCCCAGGCCCATGAACTCCCGGGTCGGGGCCACGCCCAAGTGCACGCCCATCGCCGCCTCCAGGGTGACGCCCTGTATGCAAATAAGCCCGTCCCGCCCAATCAGCTCCCGGGGGCAGGACCGCCCGCTCCCAAGGCACCTGCGGCCGCGGGCCCCTGATCTTCGTGCAGCCGCCGCGGGTCCGTGCGCCCAGCGTCCCAGGGCCCAGGCCGAGCAGGTGCGTGTCATATCGGGTTGAGACTCCTGTGGCTCACTCTGTCCTCTCCCTCTTCTCCTCCTAGACAAAGATCATTCCACTCAGCCTGGGACGATGGGGAGGAAAAAAATCCAGATCTCCCGCATCCTGGACCAAAGGAATCGGCAGGTGAGTTCACTGGGTGGAACAGTGGCTGGGAACTCTCCCCTGCCCCTGTGGGTCCTGGGTCCAGGTGACGTTCACCAAGCGGAAGTTCGGGCTGATGAAGAAGGCCTATGAGCTGAGCGTGCTCTGTGACTGTGAGATAGCCCTCATCATCTTCAACAGCGCCAACCGCCTCTTCCAGTATGCCAGCACGGACATGGACCGTGTGCTGCTGAAGTACACAGAGTACAGCGAGCCCCACGAGAGCCGCACCAACACTGACATCCTCGAGGTACCCCAGGTCCTCCTCCCCAGCCCCACAAGAGGGTCTACCCTGTTGTCTCCTGTCCCCATAGACGCTGAAGCGGAGGGGCATTGGCCTCGATGGGCCAGAGCTGGAGCCGGATGAAGGGCCTGAGGAGCCAGGAGAGAAGTTTCGGAGGCTGGCAGGCGAAGGGGGTGATCCGGCCTTGCCCCGACCCCGGCTGTATGTAAGTGACTCCCTGGCCCTGTGAATGAGGCAGGTCCTCTGACCCATCCCTTCTCTACCCACAGCCTGCAGCTCCTGCTATGCCCAGCCCAGATGTGGTATACGGGGCCTTACCGCCACCAGGCTGTGACCCCAGTGGGCTTGGGGAAGCACTGCCCGCCCAGAGCCGCCCATCTCCCTTCCGACCAGCAGCCCCCAAAGCCGGGCCCCCAGGTGAGCATGGGACAGTGGGGCAGGGGTGAGGTGTCCTCTCTCTCTGGGGTCTCCTCTTCCCCAGGCCTGGTGCACCCTCTCTTCTCACCAAGCCACCTCACCAGCAAGACACCACCCCCACTGTACCTGCCGACGGAAGGGCGGAGGTCAGACCTGCCTGGTGGCCTGGCTGGGCCCCGAGGGGGACTAAACACCTCCGTGAGTGAGGGGAGGGTGTGGCAGGGCTGATGCTCAGTTTCCCCTTCACCCTCTCTCCGCACAGAGAAGCCTCTACAGTGGCCTGCAGAACCCCTGCTCCACTGCAACTCCCGGACCCCCACTGGGGAGCTTCCCCTTCCTCCCCGGAGGCCCCCCAGGTACATCCCCTAACCTGCCCTGCCCCACCTGGCCAGGCCTCAGCCCCCAATTCCTGCCCACCAGAATATGGCCTGGGAGACCCTCCACCGCCCCCTGGCTTGTTGCAGCCCCCCACCCTGGCCCCCTGGCAGCCCTCGAGGGGTGATGGGCCCCCCGCCGTGTCCTCCCAGCCCAGGTAAGTGCCCTGAGACGACGGCAAGTCCCAGTCTCACGGCCTCCCTCTCTCTTTCCCCCTGCAGTGGGGGCCGAAGCCTGGGCGAGGAGGGTCCCCCAACCCGCGGCGCCTCCCCGCCGACCCCCCCAGTCAGCATCAAGTCTGAGCGCCTCTCTCCGGCCCCCGGGGGCCCCGGCGACTTTCCTAAGACCTTCCCCTATCCCTTGCTCCTCGCCCGGTCCCTGGCAGAGCCTCTGCGGCCTGGGCCCGCCCTGCGCCGGCTGCCCTTGGCCGACGGCTGGCCCCGGTAGGAGATCACCCGGTGGCACCAGCCCAGAGCGCTCGCCAGGTACGGCGAGGGCACGTGGGGACCCCACCTCCCTCCAGGCCTCTTCAGAGAAGACCCAACAGTGACGCCCCCCTCCGCGGTGGGGGCTTGGAGGTGGGCGGCTGGACTCAATCCACCCTGGGGGGCTCCTTTCCTTCTTCCTATTTGTGTGTATATCCACAAATAAAACGCGCGTGGCGTCCGTGGACCAGACTGACTGTGACTCGCCTCATTCTTGCCTAGTC